AGCTCCCTGTATTGATATAACCTGTCAGGCTGGCTTGGTTAGGTTTTACTGGGGCAGAGGATAGGGAATCTCTTATTAAAACTAACATGAAATATGTGTTGTTTTCATTTGCAAATTTAAATAAAGATACATAATGTTTGTATGAGATAAGAAACAAGTTGCCTTTTCAAACTAAGAATTCTTGAAATTGAGCTTCAGGAGGATGCAAAGTGGACCCCTTCCCAAGCTGTGTACCCAGGAGGGCTTCCCCCCACAGGCTTAGAGCAGCTCTTCTAGTGTTTAGAAGGGTCCTTGTTTGTCACGTGGAGAAGGGGAGGAGACTCTAAGCTACTCTGAACAGCAGAGGGATGGAGTTGATACGCTTTCTGCTGGAGCTTGAGTGCTCCCGGCTAGGGGGTACGTGTACCTCATCTGCTTCCTCTTCAGGGACAGGGGAGAGGAAGCTCACGTGGGCTCCTCTCCCACACCACGGAATCCTTAACAAAACACTCCTTGCCCATCTGGAAGAGATCTCTGTTGTTACTGAGGGAGAGCTGGGCATAGTATGAGGTGCAGGTCTGTGTCCAAGTTCTGCCATGTTCTTTCCTACCAAGGGTGAGGTCTCCTTTAGGTCTCAGTTTCTCTGCCCCTAAAATGGAGTGGCTCTGGAAATGGAGAGATGCTCATTTCTACAGAGACTCCTACCTCAGTAAGTGGTGAAATGAAAAGCGCTGTGGACAGGAAGGGTCTGCGGCCTGGGGCTCACACTCACAGTGAGGCTCCGAGGTGGGGACTCCCCTTGCCAGCTCTGGGGTATCAGGACGCCTTCCAAAGTCAGCTTTCCTTCCGTCTCTGCAGAAGGCCCACCCCAAGCCCAGCGCTTTTCCCAAGGCCGGACAGCTTCAGACCTTGGGGAGAAGAGGAAGGAAGGAGGAAGAAGGGACAGAGGGATTGCAGAATCGGGGCTGGAGGAGAGGAGGGAGGAGCACTTTTTTTTTTTTTTAACCTGCGGCGCCGGCCTCTCCCCTGTTTGCTCTGAGATACCAGTCTCGCTCCTGCCCAGCCCGGGCGGCTGCCCTTGGGTGCTCCCTTCCCTGCCCGACACCCAGACCGACCTTGACCGCCCACCTGGCAGGAGCAGGACAGGACGGCCGGACGCGGCCATGGCCGAGCTCCCGGGGCCCTTTCTCTGCGGGGCCCTGCTAGGCTTCCTGTGCCTGAGTGGTGAGGAGGGGCCGGGCGGGACCACGGCGAGGGGTTCCCACCTCCCTCTGGTCCCCGGCCCCAGGGCTGGCCGTGGAGGTGAAGGTACCCACAGAGCCGCTGAGCACGCCCCTGGGGAAGACAGCCGAGCTGACCTGCACCTACAGCACGTCGGTGGGAGACAGCTTCGCCCTGGAGTGGAGCTTTGTGCAGCCTGGGAAACCCATCTCTGAGTCCCATCCAGTGAGCTGAGAGCGACTGCATGAAGCTGGGTTGGCACATATGTGTGTCTTCTGCCTCTCCCCAGATCCTGTACTTCACCAATGGCCATCTGTATCCAACTGGTTCTAAGTCAAAGCGGGTCAGCCTGCTTCAGAACCCCCCCACAGTGGGGGTGGCCACACTGAAACTGACTGACGTCCACCCCTCAGATACTGGAACCTACCTCTGCCAAGTCAACAACCCACCAGATTTCTACACCAATGGGTTGGGGCTAATCAACCTTACTGTGCTGGGTAAGGCAGACTGGGGATCCACGAGCCACATACTGTTTTTTTTTTTTTTTTTTTTTTTTTGCAGTTCCCCCCAGTAATCCCTTATGCAGTCAGAGTGGACAAACCTCTGTGGGAGGCTCTACTGCACTGAGATGCAGCTCTTCCGAGGGGGCTCCTAAGCCAGTGTACAACTGGGTGCGTCTTGGAACTTTTCCTACACCTTCTCCTGGCAGCATGGTTCAAGGTAAGGGCCCAGGGCATCAGGAAGAGGGTACTGAGTCGTGGAACACTTCCTCTTCATCCTCTAGATGAGGTGTCTGGCCAGCTCATTCTCACCAACCTCTCCCTGACCTCCTCGGGCACCTACCGCTGTGTGGCCACCAACCAGATGGGCAGTGCATCCTGTGAGCTGACCCTCTCTGTGACCGGTAGGGATGCTGGGTGGAGGCCAGGCCAGCAGCAATTCTGAGTGAGGGTCCTGTATCTCCTTAGAACCCTCCCAAGGCCGAGTGGCCGGAGCTCTGATTGGGGTGCTCCTGGGCGTGCTGTTGCTGTCAGTTGCTGCGTTCTGCCTGGTCAGGTTCCAGAAAGAGAGGGGGAAGAAGCCCAAGGAGACATATGGGGGTAGTGACCTTCGGTGAGCAGGAGGGCTGGGGGGTGGCGCAAGGAGGGAGGAAAGGGCTTGAGTTAAAAGCGGGTGCCTGCAACCCTCAAACTCCGACATCATTCAGTGTGTTTAGGGGCAGGAGGTGTTGTTCAGCCGTGGAATTTGCTGGTGGCAGCAGTGTAACCTGTGTATTTGAGGGTACAGGCAAGCGGTACAGGGTGGAGTGGCTGGTCCACAAGCTGTGGCAGGGAAGCTGTTTGCAGGACTGCCCTGCCCCTCCTCATATTTAATAAAGTTTACTTTTCTGTTCCGAAGGTATTTTCATATATTTTAACCACCTGGGAGT